CCTGGCTAACACGGTGAAACACCGTCTCCACTAAAAAAAATACAAAAAATTATCCGGGCGTGGTGGTGGGCGCCTGTAGTCCCAGCTACTCCGGAGGCTTAGGCAGGAGAATGGCGTGAGCCCGGGAGGCGGAGCTTGCAGCGAGCCGAGATCGAGCCACTGCACTCCAGCCTGGGCGACAGAGCGAGACTACGTCTAAAAAACAAAACAAAACAAAATTAGCCTGGCGTGGTGGCGCCCGCCTGTAATCCAGTTACTCGGGAAGTTGAGGCAGGAGAATCGCTTGAACCCGGGAGGCGGAGGTTGCGGTGAGCCGAGATCGCGCCATTGCATTGCACTCCAGCCTGGGCGACAAGAGCGAAACTTCGTCTCAAAAAACAAAACAAAACAAAACAAAACAAAACAAACTTAAGCAAGGCCAGGTGCCTGGGTCGAGGCAGAGCTGAGGCTTATCCGGGCATCCTCTCACTTAGCAGTCTTTCTTCCACAACACACTGATCCCCGTGTTTGGCGTATTGTGGAGAGTTGCAGGGCATTCCTTTCCCTGGACATAAATTTCCACGTCTACCGGTGACATCAAGTCACAAGAGGCCAGAACGCGGTTTTCAAGTCAGAATCTTAGCCAGAAACGAAGTTGGCCTCTTGCCAAGGAGCCAAATAACTGGATGGACGCTCGCACCCGCTTCGCAGACAGGCGCACGCAGTGGAGAGGTGAAGTGATTTCTGCGTTTGGGTAGAGCGGCGTCGGCTTTAGGTGTCCACGGTGCGGAAGCCAGCCGTTTTCCAAAATGCAATACCTCTAATGGTCCCTCACGAACAGCAGTCCCCAAATACAGCCGCTCTTGGACCTCGACGAAGGGGATGCCACTAACGCTGTGGGGAGAGCGCACGGTCCCCGCCGGCGCAGGGAGCCGGGGGTAGAGCAGAGGGCGTCGCGTCCCCATCCCAGCCCCAGCGCGGGGGCTGGAGCAGTCGAGAGGGCGGCCTCCCGCCGCCTAGAGGCGCCGGTCCGCTCGTCCGCTCTGCCTGTGCCCCGTCTCTATGGCGGCCCCAACGGCCGTCCAGGACGTGGAGCGAAATGAGCTCGGGCGCTGACGGCGGCGGTGGCGCTGCGGTGGCGGCGCGGTCGGACAAGGGCAGTCCCGGGGAGGACGGTTTCGTCCCGTCGGCGCTGGGGACCCGCGAGCAGTGAGTGTGACGCTGGGCAGGGGAGGATGAGCGAGTCTTGCTTTGCATTTCATTGTTTACATAGTTGGGATGCTGTCTATGAGAGAGAACTGCAAACTTTCCGAGAATATGGAGATACAGGTGAAATCTGGTGAGTTAGGAAAAGAATCAAGTTATAATCTACCCTCAGTTATTTGACTGATTCTCTCTAACAGGTTTGGAGAAGAGAGTATGAATCGACTAATAAGGTGGATGCAGAAACACAAGATTCCACTGGATGCTTCAGTGCTTGATATTGGAACTGGAAATGGTGTTTTCCTGGTTGAACTTGTTGGTACTTTTAGTATTTGTTTGTTAAAGACTTATACTAAAGTATAAAATTATTTCTCTCTAGGCAAAATTTGGTTTCTCTAATATTACTGGAATTGATTACTCTCCTTCTGCAATTCAGCTTTCTGGAAGTATTATAGAAAAAGAAGGTTTATCTAACATTAAGTTAAAGGTAACTATTATTTATATTACTATAATATTTACTGTTCTCACATAGACATTGACTTTTAATATAGGTAGAAGACTTTTTGAATCTCTCCACACAGCTGTCTGGATTTCATATTTGTATTGACAAAGGGACTTTTGATGCCATAAGCCTTAATCCTGACAATGCAATTGAGAAGAGGAAGCAATATGTGAAATCTCTCTCCAGGGTGTTGAAAGTAAAAGGCTTTTTTCTAATAACGTCATGTAATTGGACCAAGGAAGAGTTGCTAAATGAATTCAGTGAAGGTAAGTGACTATATGGTGTTTAAATGTGTGCTCTTAATAAAAGTATTTAAATTTTGTCTGACAGGATTTGAACTTCTCGAAGAGCTACCAACACCCAAGTTCAGCTTTGGAGGCAGATCTGGAAACAGTGTAGCAGCATTGGTTTTCCAAAAAATGTGAGACTTTTTCTTGGACGAATTCAGGTAGCTACACAGAATCTACACAGCAAAGTTAACCTGACACAGAAAATCCTTGTGCAAATAAATGCTTAGTAAGTACACAGGATGCACATGTTGAATAGAGTATACTGGATTGGTGAAAGAAAATAATAATAATGAGCATCTAAGTGGTTGGGTTTTAGAGATCAATCAAGAATAATTTTAATTTTCTTTTGTATTTGAAATGTAAATAGTTTTCTTTTCGATTAAAAAAATTTCCTATAACTGCTAAACAGTTAAAAACTTTAAAGTAGTAAATGAGTTTATAGAAAGCATGTATTCTTGATTTTTGTGCCTTGGTAAAGTTGATAACTATTTATGAATATTTGACCAAATTATTCCAGCATCAGAATAATAAGCAAAATAACTTTGTTAGTGTTTTGTTAGACTGTTTATGAAATATAACAAGAAATACTATTTTGTGTTGGATGGCGGTTATTTTTAAACTTAATTAATACCTGTGAAAAGGCCTCTTACCTTTATGTATATAATTAAACAAAATCAGAGAAATGTATCAGTTGCTCAAGTTATCAAGCCTGCATTTTGCAGCTATGGTCTTCTACACACTGTAAGGGTAGTAGAAGGAAAGAGAACTAAGGAATGTTATTATTTGCTAGCGCTATGTTAAGTTGTCTTATTAAGTAATTGAGTCCTTTCAATGTCTTCTTGAGGTATGTATTGCTTGTTCTTGTTTCTACGTATAAGGAAAATGAAGCTGAGAGAAGTGAAGTCACTTTTATGAGGTTCAACAGTACAGGATGGAGCCAGGATTTTTATCTGGGTCTGTCTGACTTTAAAACACATACTCTTCTCCTAGCATATTCTGCCTCACAGGTGCTTAGTCTTTGCCTTTGTAGCATTTACAGTACAGCTGGAGACCCATGATGATTACATATAAAGTTCAGTTAGAAAAGATGGGTAGTTACTTTATTAGTGTTCATCTGTGGAGTATCAGAATAGCAGTCAGCCAACTCTGTCTCATATCATCCTTCATTACTTTTCCCCATCTCCCTACTCAAAGACTTGCCTCTATTAAGAATTTTGTCATTCTTCTGTGAAAGGGTAGTGTAAGTTATATAAGCCCTCAGCGATACATGCACAAAGATGTTCTAGTTAGGGGCTAATTTGGCAAGAGAAACAGTTTATTAATGTTTTTGAAAAGATAAGTCATATTCATACTTAATACCATTTTGTATTTGTGGTAATATTTTAATATTGGAGCTAAATACAAATTTTTGCATAATTTTTTGATGATTTTCAGCTTTGTGGGCCTATTGGGTTACATAAGTGACTTTTTGTTTGGCAAATGTTACTCCTGTATTGAGTAAGTCTAACATTACGTCCCTTTTCTTTTTGGGGAGGGGTAGCCAGAGGAGTGAGTTTTTCATTTAGATCAACATTGATCAACCATTAAGACAAGATAGTTGAAGACATGTATGTGGACTGTCAACAAAAATAACATTTTTTGAAAAGCTTTTATTTTCAACATGTAAAAAGTGAGAAATTACTTCAAAATATATGCAATTTAAATTTTTTAGAAGATTGTGTTGATTTTACCAAGACAGGAGATCTTAAACTGTAGAAACTTTTATAGTTTTTGAGATCGGGTCTTTGTTTTTTTTCACATTAATATTCTTTGATTTCAAATATAACATAGATAAGTACTCTTAGAATTTTGAGTTAAGTATATGCTATTTTAATGTGCTAATCCTACAAACTAGGCTTTCTGTGTGACTAGACTGAGATGTTGAGTTTGATTCACAAAAAGCTTAGAATGGTTCTTTGTTGAAAAGCTTTTCGAGTCACTATTTGGGGCATGTTAGTGCCATTTGCAAAGGTGAAGGTTTTCTTTTTTTTTTTTTTTTTAACCATAGAGCTTTTGATAAGGTTAGGAAAAGGAAGTTGTCATCTCTTCTTATTACTCTAATCCTGCTGGAAGCTAGCTTCTTAGGGACTAAAACCAGAACAAATGGAAGGTCCAAAAATGCTAATAAGAAATTAGTATTTTCACATAATACCAAACTGTAAAAACCAGGCCAGCAAGTGTCACCAGGTTCCTGAAACAAACCATAAATACATTATTTAACTTAGTATTGTTAAATTGTATAAATATGTGGGTAACTGTGACAGAAATTATGCACTTATAAAAAGCAGTAAGTTACATAGTGAATGCTGTTTTCTGTGGATAAGAAGCTGGAATTGTGATTTCATTTAATCGAAAGACGCTTACTTTGAGGAAACTTGTTTGAAATGCAAACGCGATTTCTCTGTGGAGCCTTCACGGAATTGCTGCTTTTCACTATGATTATTGCTGCATAACAGGCCACTTCTGTGTGTAGGAAGTGCGTGTGCAAGTCCAAAGGGAATTGAGGCCTGAATGGGTGGGTTATCCCAATTAACAAATACAAAGTTTTCAGTACATTTTGTTTTAAGCCAGGTGCACAAGTTAGAGTTGCTTTTTGGGACTGGCATTTATGTATGTGAGAATCAAACCTGATATCACTCTTGGCAGCCTGACTAAAGCCATTTAAAAATAAGTACAAATTGTCCTTGAATGATTTTTTTCCCATTGTAGTAGCACTGAATTTTCCTTTTTTCTTCATCTGTGGTACGCATGCAATCTTCTGGGTTTTGTTTTTTTGTTTTTTTTTTGAAGAAATAAGGGAGCTAAGTATATACAAAAGACTTTTAGTCTTTTTATGAATCATGTGCTTCAGTGGACTTACTTATTTTAAAATTTCTATGATACTGTAATGTGGTACTGTATGTTGACCTCAATTCACATTTATCCAGAGTATAATAGAAACCTCAATTTTTAAGGAACTTATATTAGTAGTTAAGTTTCTTATGGCCTTGAAATAATTTTCTTCAAATTGGTATACAAAGAAATAGTGTATCCCTGCTATGTTAATGACTTTCGTCTATGTTCTTTTAAGTAATTTTATTTTACGAATTGTGTGTGTGTATGTGTGTGTGTCTCTGTCTGGTAGCCTACAATGAAAATCTGTACAAATGTGAACAGTTTGTCTCCAGGGGAGAGCCCTGGGGTTTGATTTCCTGTTTTTGGCTCTGTAAGCTAACGTGTATGTGCTCCTGGACAGCCCTCTGCTTTGAGAGTATGAGACCAAGTGTCTTGTGTTCCACAGTAGTAACCTCTTTAGCTAATGTCGTGTGTGTGTGTGTGTGTGTGTGTGTGTGTGTGTGGGAGGGAGTGTTGATGGGCTCTGAAAGAAGTCTTGTCTCGTACATTTCACTGAATGAAGGCTGCCCATGACCTAGAGCTTGATTGTGGGAGGTGAAGAGCATATATGGCTGAAAGACAATTGCATAGTGGGGAAAAAAATTAGGAAATCCTTACATTTCTCTTGGTTAGGCAGGAAACAGAGATGTCCATAGAAGAAGAGGGAGCTCATCAGCATGTTTTATTAACAGTTAATGGAAGAAAATTAATGCTAATTTATTCTTCATATACACCATGCAATTTGTTAGAAAAGTAAAAGAATAGTTTGAAATTCTTTGGTCAATTGATGGATTCCTATGTTCAGGGCATAGAAATGAAACTCAACATCAAGCAGACAAATACCCAAGCCCACAGGCTACATAAATGCTGAATAAAACCAGCTCTACAATGGAACTCTGAAAAGCGACGGGTAAGAAGCCTAATGAATGATTGAATATGACCTTAGCAAAATCCCTGGAGTGTTGTTGAACGATCATTCATTTCCAGCTTAGATGTCAAGATGGGCTCCAGTAACCAGGAAAAAAGAGAGCTTGAGTCAGTACTTACTGAGTTTTAAAAATCTTTTGCAACACAGTGTATTAGACTGATCATTAAAAGGACTTCTCTAGCTGAATTTTGAGCTGTCACTATAGTTTAGGCCCAGGGAAATAAACTTAAAAAGATAGGAATAATTCCTAAGACATGAATGTATCAATATCCTATCCTGCTTTTCTGGAGTAGGACTTCAAAAACTGAAATGTATAGGCTGGCAGAATGTACTTTTGTCATGCTGATACCACTGTAAAAGAGACTTAAACTAGGAGATCAGTTGAGCCCTAAAGTATTTGCAAATTACTTGCCTAGCTTGTTAGAAGAAGAAATAAAAAGCCAAAATCTACATTTTTGTTTTCAAAAGAAATGATTTCTTTG